TAAGGAACTATGAACTGGCTGTCTCCCTTGTTGCTCCTTAATGCTGAAGGAAACATGAGGAAGAGGGATGCAGGAGCTTCCAGTGTGGGCAGCACTGGTCACAGTGTTTGCCAGTGTCAAAGGGTTAACCATATCAAGGCTGTTCTGTTTTTCTGCCTATATTAATGTCCAGTTTTTATTATCACAACTAAGCAGTGGGTGTTGCTAGTTCTTTTATTAATATACATACTATCATTTGTTTATTTTTCCTTTCTCTAACTAGTCTGTGTCCCAGCAGGAGACCTTTTTTTTCTTTTGTGTGTGTGTGTGTGTGTGTGTGACGGAGTTTCACTCTTGTGGCCCAGGCTGGAGTGCAGTGGTGCAATCTTGCCTCACTGCAACCTCCACCTCCCGGGTTCAAGCAATTCTCCTGCCTCAGCTCCTGAGTAGCTGGGATTACAGGCACCTGCCACCATGCCTGGCTAATTTTTTGTATTTTTAGTGGAGATGGGGGTTTCACCATGTTGGCCAGACTGGTCTCGAACTCTTCACCTCAGGTGATCCACCTGCCTCTGCCTTCCAAAGTGCTGGGATTATAGGCGTGAGCCACTGCACCCGGCCATGTGATGGGAATGTTCTGTGTCCATAATAGATGCTGCATATTGCTGGCCCAGCTCCTGAGGCTCTTTGGACCTCCAGGAATCGGTGTCTCTATCAGGAACCCTTAACCCTGACCCAGACTCCCAGCTGGGACCCAGGGTGTTGGAGTGGCAAGAGCGCTGTCAGGCCTGGTGAAGGGTGTGAGCTGTCCAACGGGGCAGGGAGGAGGCAGGGCCTGTTCTGCAGTTGGACAGACAGAGCCCTCTAGCTGCTTTCTGGAAGACTGAAGGGCAGGTGATGTTGGAGGGAGGGAGTGCAGGCAGGGGCTGTGAGGGAGTTCAGGTCAGAAACAGGTGGCACCAGGATTCAGGCTGTGGTGGTCACGGTGGGGATGAGGGGCTGCTTTGGATTATGCTGAGGATGTGGGGTGGTGCGCTGCTGCATGACTACTGCCAGGTCTCTCTGCTCTTGGTGTCTGCATCCAGGGCTGGGAGGGGGTCAAATGTATCACACTATCGGCCCCAGGCCCACCAAGCCTGGGGAGGTGGCCACCCTTCCATGATGGCATTTGGATGTTCCCTGTGTGTGGGGAGGGCACGGGGACTCCATTCATAGACCACCTCTGGGACAGTGTGTCTGCCTCTGAGGTCAGACGCTCTGCACTGGGACAGCGTGGAGTGGAGGGAAACCAAGCTTGGGGCTCATTGGAGGGGCTTGCTGGCAGACACCGCCCTTTGTGGGAAACTGACTGTGGGAGAGGGGAACCCCAACCTCTGTCACCACATCCCTCTTCCCTGTTGTCACACCTGTCACCTGCTGCCGTAGCCATGAGACTTCCCAAGGGTCACTGCTGCCACTCACTGCACAGCCTGGAAGGGAGTCCACAGGGGACATACAGTGAGCAAGAGACCTGTGCCACTCAGGCCTCCTGGGGGTGTCCCCAGTGCAGCCATGATGATAATCACAGCTACCATTCACCAAGCCCTGCCCACAGTCTAACCTACTCTATTCACAACACTCCCAGCAGCAAGGCAAGTGAGGTGCTGCCGTCATCCAGGCTGGACAGTTCAGTGATTTGCCTGAGGCCCCACAGCAGGTGAGTGGCAAGTCCAGCGTCAGAGCAGGGCAGCGTGCTTCAGGTAACCTCCCTTGACCTTCAGGAGAACGAGAAGGCTGCCTGATCAGAGAGTCTCTGAAGAAGATTCTGTGGCTACAGGCTTCAGCAGAGTGTGAGGGAGACCCCGGTTATTTCCTCAGCTGTTTCCACCAAATCCTCCTGTCTTTCGTGGCCAACACCCCAGGCAAGGCTTGGGGCCCCCGTCTGCTGCTGGACGGTAAGTCCTGGCCCCGTGGCAGTGAATCTGTGGCCTGACCCTGCTCCTTACCCCGTGGGTGCAGCAGAGCCATGAAGAAGAAGTTAGTGGTGCTGGGCCTGCTGGCCGTGGTCCTGGTGCTGGTCATTGTCAGCCTCTGTCTCTGGCTGCCCTCGGCCTCCAAGGAACCTGACAACCATGTGTACACCAGGGCTGCCGTGGCCGCGGATGCCAAGCAGTGCTTGGAGATTGGGAGGTGAGCGGGGCAGGGCATGGGACATGGGCCCTAGGTTCTCATGCCTTTATGTGCCACATGGCAGGGACACACTGCGGGACGGTGGCTCTGCAGTGGATGCAGCCATTGCAGCCCTGTTGTGTGTGGGGCTCATGAATGCCCACAGCATGGGCATCGGGGTTGGCCTCTTCCTCACCATCTACAACAGCACCACTCATGAGTGCCTCGGAAGAGGAGAGGGAGAGGGGCAGGGGTGGGCCTGCCTACCTGCTTCTTCTAGGAAAAGCTGAGGTCATCAATGCCCGCGAGGTGGCCCCCAGGCTGGCCTTTGCCAGCATGTTCAACAGCTCGGAGCAGTCCCAGAAGGGTAAGCCATGCTGCAGACTTGGGGCATGGGTGCAGGGTCACTAACTGTGGCTCTCTCTCCCCAGGAGGGCTGTCGGTGGCGGTGCCTGGGGAGATCCGAGGCTATGAGCTGGCACACCAGCGGCATGGGCGGCTGCCCTGGGCTCGCCTCTTCCAGCCCAGCATCCAGCTGGCCCGCCAGGGCTTCCCCGTGGGCAAGGGCTTGGCGGCAGTCCTGGAAAACAAGCGGACCGTCATCGAGCAGCAGCCTGTCTTGTGGTATGTCTGTGGGTGCGGCCCCCTGACACAGGCTGCTGCCTCACATGAGCCCCCTCTGCCCCAGTGAGGTGTTCTGCCGGGATAGAAAGGTGCTTTGGGAGGGGGAGAGACTGACCCTGCCGCGGCTGGCTGACACCTACGAGATGCTGGCCATCGAGGGTGCCCAGGCCTTCTACAACGGCAGCCTCATGGCCCAGATTGTGAAGGACATCCAGGCGGCTGGTGAGTGGGTAACCTCAAGGACCTGGGTGAGGCAGCGCCCATTCGAGCTGCTGTCCCATTGCAGGGGGCATTGTGACAGCTGAGGACCTGAACAACTACTGTGCTGAGCTGATCGAGCACCCGCTGAACATCAGCCTGGGAGACGCGGTGCTGTACATGCCCAGTGCGCGGCTCAGCGGGCCCGTGCTGGCCCTCATCCTCAACATCCTCAAAGGTGAGTGGTCGCACCACAGCTGTGTGGTAGGATCAGCAACATGCACCTGGCTCTGATCAACCAGGGTACAACTTCTCCCGGGAGAGCGTGGAGACCCCCGAGCAGAAGGGCCTGACGTACTACCGCATCGTAGAGGCTTTCCGGTTTGCCTACGCCAAGAGGACCCTGCTTGGGGACCCCAAGTTTGTGGATGTGACTGAGGTAAGGGGCAGGGGCTGGCCCACTGTGGGTGTACCTCCTCAGGCCAGCTCTGGGGTCTCAGCAGGTGGTCCGCAACATGACCTCTGAGTTCTTCACTGCCCAGCTCCGGTCCCAGATCTCTGACCACACCACTCACCCGATCTCCTACTACAAGCCCGAGTTCTACACGCCGGATGACGGGGGCACTGCTCACCTGTCTGTCGTCGCAGAGGACGGCAGTGCTGTGTCCGCCACCAGCACCATCAACCTCTAGTAGGGGCTGCTGGGCCGCCTGGGTGGGAAAGGTCGGGTGCTGTCTGACCTGGCTGGGCGGTAGCTTTGGCTCCAAGGTCTGCTCCCCGGTCAGTGGGATCCTGTTCAATAATGAATGGACGACTTCAGCTCTCCCAGCATTCACCAATGAGTTTGGGGCACCCCCCTCACCTGCCAATTTCATCCAGCCAGGTATGGGGTGGAGGTCCGGGGGGTGGGGGACTCGGGCATCCCTGTCTTCTCCCATCGGCCGCAGGGAAGCAGCCGCTCTTGTCCATGTGCCCGACGATCATGGTGGGCCAGGACGGCCAGGTCCGGATGGTGGTGGGAGCTGCTGGGGGCACGCAGATCACCACAGACACTGCACTGGTATGTGTCACCCCTTTTCTCCCTGGCCCTGCCAAGCCACGCTGATCACACTCCCATGCCCCAGGCCATCATCTACAACCTCTGGTTCGGCTATGACGTGAAGAGGGCCGTGGAGGAGCCCCGGCTGCACAACAAGCTTCTGCCCAACGTCACGACAGTGGAGAGAAACATTGACCAGGTGGGCCAGGGGTTGGAGAAACTGAGTCACGGTGCTCAGGCTTCCCCTCTCCTCCCACCCCCAGGCAGTGACTGCAGCCCTGGAGACCCGGCACCATCACACCCAGATCGCGTCCACCTTCATCGCTGTGGTGCAAGCCATCGTCCGCACGGCTGGTGGCTGGGCAGCTGCCTCGGACTCCAGGAAAGGCGGGGAACCTGCTGGCTACTGAGTGCTCCAGGCAGACAAGGCTGACAAGCAATCCAGGGACAAGATACTCACCAGGATGAGGAAGAGGACTTTGGGGGACGGGCTTCCCCTGTGAGCAGCAGAGCAGCATAATAAATGAGGCCACTGTGCCAGGCTCCAGGTGGCCTCCCTGGCCTGTCTCCCCACTCTCTGGGCCTCAGTGTATTGTGTGTGAAAT